GTGCCCTCTCGTCTGGGTGTGGTGGCTCATGCCTGTCATCCCAGCACTTTGGGAGGCCAAGGTGGGCAGATCACCTGAGGTCAGGAGTTCGAAACCAGCCTGGCTAACATGGTGAAACCCTGTCTCTACTAAAGATACAAAAATTAACCAGGTGTGGTGGCACGCACCTGTAATCCCAGCTACTCGGGAGGCTGAGGCAGGAGAATCACTTGAACCCAGGAGGCAGAGGTTGCAGTGAGCTGAGACTGCGCCACTACACTCCAGCCTGGGTGACAGAGTGAGACTGTCTCAAAAAAAAAAAGAAAAGAAAAGAAAAGAAATGTGCCCTCTCTAGTGTGCCTCCCAGGTCACTCAGCTGATGGAAAATGGAATCCTACTAACGTGCAGGGCTCTAGAAATTCAGCAGCGTTTCATACATGGCATCTGCCATCAAGGAAGTCACAGGAAGGTGGGAGGCAGACACAGATATCCACAATATAAAGTTTAGCCAAGTTCTTTTTTGCAAGCCTAATCATAGGTGAGGGGATGCACCCCAGAGCCACCAATCCGGCCCCTTCCGCCCCTGGGGGAAGCATTAATGACGCCGAAATGTGTCAGAGCTCCCACCAGCCCCCTCTTCACTGCTACTCTTTCTTCCCAGGCAAAACAGGAACCACAAACCCCAGCTTCCTCTTGCAGAGTGGCTGTGGCTTGTAGGGGAGGCAGAAATGGCTGAGGTGCGGATACGAGACCTGAGTCACTTGAGCTGCTGTTGCCACATGTCCCCTCCCTCTCCCCCTCCCCAGTTCTAAGGTCTCCTGCTCCCACTTTGTCCTTTCTGGCCTCTTGCTTGTCCTTTATTTCCAAATGTGCACCTGAGTCCCCTGTGTGATGTACACCCATTTCCCGGGCTGCAGTGGGGGCTACTGTGGGCATCAGGGGCCGTGGGCAGGGCCTGGGGTGGGGACGCATCAGGGAGACAGGGGAAGAGGAAGTGCCTTTGGTCCTGGGGAAGGTTGGCTTGTCTTGGTGGGTGGGGACGGTCATTATCAGCTTTCTGGACACACAGACAGAGACAGACAGGATGGACTTCCTCCGGCTATACCTCCCTGGGCTGCACCAGGCCTTGAGGGGGGCACTGGTGAGAAGGGCAGACAGCTGCCAGATACTTGCTGACTCTCCCCTCTCTCTCTCTTTTTTCCTAGGATTCCCTCGGCACCTTTGTCTCCTACCTCCTGGGAGATGCAGTCCCCACTGTAGAGCGGGAGGCGCAGGCGGCTGAGGAACTGGGGGTGGTGGCGGTGGGAAAGACAGGGAAGATTGTAGAGGAGGAAGCCCAGGAGGACCTGGAGGGCCTTAGAGGCAGCCAAAACGAGGGGGCTGGAAGGCTGAGAGGGCCTGGAGATGACAGAAGACATGAAGTGGGGAGCTCAGCTGTAGAACAGACCTGGGGCTGGGGAGATGGCAGCTCCCATGGGTCCCAAGCAGAGAGGCAGGACAGTGGGGCTGGGGAGACAGCCAAGGCTGCCAGGTGCCAGGAGCCAAGCGCCCACTTGGAGGCCAGAAAGAAATCCAAGGCAGGGTCTGGGGCTTGCCAAGACAGGAGCGGCCAAGCCCAGGAGAGGCAGGAGTCCCATGAGCAGGAAGTGAACAGAGAAGAGAGGCTGAGAAGCTGGGAACAGGAGGAGGAGGAGGAAGAGGTCAGGGCAAGAGAGCCAGGGATGGCCAGAGGGGCGGAGTCAGAGTGGACCTGGCATGGGGAGACGGAGGGGAAGGCTGGTGCTGTTGGGCCAAAGGCGGCAGGGGACAACCGGGAGATGGAGCAGGGGGTCAGGGAGGCAGATGCAGGGGAAACTGAGGAGCCTGGGGCCGAAGGGGCTGGGAAAGGAGAAGAGGTGGTAGTGGTGGAGAAGGCCTGTGAAAGCACTAGGGCATGGGGGACGTGGGGCCCAGGGGCAGAGCCTGAGGACTGGGGAATCTTAGGCAGAGAGGAGGCCAGGACAACCCCAGGTAGGGAAGAGGCCAGGGCAATTTTAGATGGGGAGGAAGCCAGGACAATCTCAGGCGGGGAGGAGGCTGAGACAGCCTCAGGCGGGGAGGAGGCTGAAACAGCCTCAGGCGGGGAGGAGGCCGGGACAGCCTCGGGAGGGGAGGAGGCCGGGATAGCCTCAGGCGGGGAGGCTGGGACAGCCTCAGGAGGGGAGGAGGCCGGGACAGCCTCAGGAGGGGAGGAGGCCGGGACAGCCTCAGGAGGGGACGAGGCCTGGACAACCTCAGGCAAAGAGGAGGCTGACCTGCTGGGAGTCAGACAGACAGAATATGGAGCAGTCCCAGGAGAAAGGCTCCTAGAGGCTACTGGAAAAGTCTGGGTCCTAGAGGAGGAGGGGGATGAGGAGAGAGAGGCTGAGGTGAGCCCTTTCCCCAAACAGCCCCAGGTCCTGGGCACTGAAAGAACAGAAGAGGCTGCTGAGAGCCAGACCGCAGGGAGGGAAGCTGTGGGAGGCCAGGAGGCAGGGGAGAGCTTTGAGGGCCAGGTAGACCTGCGTGGTAAGGAGGCTGAGATGAGGCAGGACTTGGGGATCAGGGCCGACCGGGCCAGGATGGAAGAGCTGGTACAGGCAGAGGAGGCCCAGGAGGAGAGAGGGAGCAGCAGGGATCCAGTGGCTGAGCTGCCCTCAGATGGAGAGGCTGAAGGCACTGCCGACTTGGAGGCAACTCCAGAGGCCAGGCCTGAGGAGGAGCTCACAGGGGAGGAGAGTGAGGCGGCCCAGACTAGCTGTGGCCTACTGGGCGTGGAATGGGGTGGCCTCACACACAGCGTCACCAAAGGCCAAGGACCTGAGCTGATGGGGGGCGCCCAGACCCCAACTAAGCAACCCGAGGAAAGGGAGGCAGGGGAGGTGGAGCTCATGGGAGTTCTGGCCCTGAGCAAAGAGGAGCAGGAGAGGAGCCTGGAGGCAGGTCCCAGGCACGCGGGGTCTGTAAAGCCTGAGGCCTCCGAGGCCTTCCCAGGAGCCTGGGAAAACCGCACGAGAAAGGACATGGAGAGAGGAAATACTCAGGAGGATGCGGCCGATGGCGAGCAGCGGGAGGAGGAGGAGACTGCGGGAGGCCAGACCCTGGCGGCTGAGGCTGAAGGAGACCGAGAGTCTGAACTATCAGAAGTCCCAGAGGCAGGCGGGGAGGGGCTGACAACCCAGGACGCGGGATGTGGAACTGAGGAGGGAGAGGCATCTGTCTCAGAGAACCAGGAGCTGGACGGAAGCACAGGGGCAGACGCAGGGCCTTGCCCGTCACTGGGAGAGGCCTATGCCAGAGAAACTGAGGATGAGGAGGCGGAGGCTGACAGAACATCCAGAAGAGGCTGGAGGCTGCAAGCGGTGGCTGTGGGCCTCCCGGACCGTGAGGATGCACAGACTGGCTCTGTGGCTGCTGGGATTATGGGGGGTGATGTGGTCCCACACATCAGCGCTGCTGGCGCTGGTGAAGCTTTGGAAGGGGTGCTTGGGCAAGGCTGGGACTCGAAAGAAAAGGAAGAGGCAGCAGCAGGAGAGCATGCAGGTGGGCAAGAATTTGGTCTGGAGGGCTCAGCAGAGGAAGAGGTGACTGGCAGAGGCAGCCAAGTAGAGGCTTTTGAGTCCAGGGAGGGAGGACCTTGGGGAGGGCGGGTAGAGGCCGAGGAATCTGCAGGCGCAGAGGACAGCTGTGGGCTGGATCCCGCGGGCTCCCAGACAGCGAGGGCAGAGGGGATGGGAGCCATGGTGGAGGCTGGGGGGCTTCTAGAAAAGTGGACGCTGTTGGAAGAAGAGGCTGTTGGATGGCAGGAGAGAGAACAGAGGGAAGACAGTGAGGGGCGGTGTGGGGACTACCACCCTGAGGGAGAGGCACCAAGGCTCCTTGATGCAGAGGGTCTCATGGTGACCGGGGGCCGGAGGGCAGAGGCCAAGGAGACTGAGCCAGAAAGCCTGGAACATGTCAGGGGCCAGGAGGAGCAGCCAACACACCAGGCCCCTGCAGAAGCTGCGCCGGAGTCAGTCGGGGAAGCCGAGACGGCTGAGGCCATGGGCAGTGCCAGAGGAGGTGCTGCCAACAGCTGGAGCGAGGTGAGGGCTCTTGGTGGGGTCTCGGGGGGAACCCCCATGGTCCTCTGTGCCCCCTTTCCTGCAGGCCCCGCTCCCCGGGTCCCTCCTAGACGTCTCTGTCCCAAGGAGTCGCGTGCACCTCTCGAGAAGCTCCTCACAGCGTCGCTCCCGGCCCTCTTTTCGTCGGACTCCGGCCTGGGAGCAGCAGGAGGAGCCCCCAGCCCCCAACCCTCCTGAGGAGGAGCTGTCAGCTCCTGAGCAGAGACCCCTCCAGCTGGAGGAACCCCTGGAGCCAAGCCCTCTGAGGCATGATGGGACCCCGGTGCCAGCCAGGAGAAGGCCCCTGGGACACGGGTAGGCACAGGGCAACTCAGCTGGGGTGGGGACCTGTTCTCACGGGCCTGACTTCCGCCTCCAGGTTTGGCCTCGCGCACCCTGGCATGATGCAGGAGCTGCAAGCCCGTCTGGGCCGGCCTAAGCCCCAGTGACTGAGACCCGGTGCTCTGGGAGCCAGGCCCTGAGTGGGTGCCAGAAGGCTTGCTCCAATGCCACTGAGCCCTGCTCCCTCTGCCACTGTGGACACATCCTCTCCACCCTCTGGGCCTCAGTGTCTTGATGTATCATTCATGGAGCAGGCAAAACCAGACGTCTGGGAAGACCGTGAACTTAAGGAGTCTGATTCTCCGACACAGGCTGGTGGACCACCTACCCCACTGAGACCACCTCTCAGGGTGCCTGCCCTGGTTCCTCCCCAGCCTGAGTCAGCTGTCTGGACTGCAAGGAGGCTGGGCACGGGGGCTCACGCCTGTCACCCCAGAGCTTTGGGAGGCCAAGGTGGGAGGATCGCTTGAGACCAGGAGTTCGAGACCAGCCTGGGCAGCATAGCAAGATCCCCATCTTTTAAAAACAAAATAAAACAATAAAGACTGCAAGGAAGACTGAGGGAACAGCGACCATTTTCCTTACAGGCCTTCCTCTC